AGTCTGGTCTCTAAATTTGTGTGACGAACTTTGGTTTAGAGGTTGGTGGGCCCTGGTTCCCCTCTCTGCAGATCTGTACACAGGAAGTGCTGGCCCTGCCCCCCAGGAAGGGGAGCCTGGAGGAGGACTGTCCCTGGGCCACATGAGGAAAATTGACAGGTGCTAACCAATTTCATTATCAAAACATACCTGTTGCAGCTTTATTTTGATTATGTCCAGGTAGTTAAAGATTTTTTTAAATCCTGTTTTCTCTGATTTGGGATGGTAAGAAATCCTTTTGTGAATAATAAGTATATCGTTAATATTTCTTCACAGTTTGATACATTTATAATTTTGCATTTTTATCTCAGAAGTAGAATATCACACAATGCTACTTAAGAACCATATACCTTGGCCAGGCGCAGTGGCTCACGCCTGTAATCCCAGCAATTTGGGAGGCCGAGGTGGGCTGATCACCTGAGGTCGGAAGTTCAAGACTAGCCTGACCAACATGGAGAAACCCTGTCTCTACGAAAAATACAAAATTAGCCGGGTGTGGTGGCACATGCCTGTAATCCCAGCTACTTGGGAGGCTGAGGCAGGAGAATCGCTTGAACCCAGGAGGCAGAGGTTGCGGTGAGCCAAGATCGTGCCATTGCACTCCAGCCTGGGCAACAAGAGTGAGACTTCATCTCAAAAAAAAAAAGAACCATACACCTTACCTTTCTCAACAGAAGTAAAAGTGGGTTGTGGTGTTTAAATGTTACTTTTAAAGCAGGAGGAGTTTTTGTTTTTTTGAGATGGAGTCTTGCTCTGTCACCTGGGCTGGAGTGCAATGGCGTGATCTTGGCTCACTGCAACCTCTGTCTCCCGGGTTTAAGTGGTTCGCCCTGACTCAGCCTCCCAAGTCGCTGGGATTACAGGCATGCACCACCACGACCAGCTAATTTTTGTATTTTAGTAGCGATGGGGTTTCACCGTTGGCCAGGTTGGTCTTGAACTCCTGACCTCAGGTGATCCGCCCACCTCGGCCTCCCAAAGTGCTGGGATTACAGGCATGGGCCACCACGCCTGGCCAGCAGGAGGATTTTTTAACAAATTGTTGAGTCATGGCTATCTTAATGCAAGACTTCACTTTTAGCTTATTTAAAAAGTCTGTCATTGTAGCGATAGCCTTAGGGAAGATGCCTCATCCCTGCCTAACAGATTTTAGGTTAGAAAATGGAATTTCTCTTGTTTTTGTGAATCGTTGCTTAACCTAAATAATAATAGTCTCAAATATAAAACAAACCCTGATAAAAGTCAAGCATCTCGTTCTAAAAGATATTGGGTATTATAGAGTGTTAAGTGCTTTTTTAAGATGAAGTTGTTATGTGAGTGACAGATTTATACAGGAGCAAGTCCCTACTGAAGTTGTTCAGCCAGCTGCAACTTGACAAACCCCAGGCAGCCTTTTTTCTTTTTCTTCGTATTTCGGTTCACGTCTGAAAGGCTTTCACGGTCCATCCATTTTAGAGCATTCGGCTGGTTGCCCCATGTGCCCTTCCCTGTGGACTTGAGTGTGTCTGTGGGTAAGGGCGGCAGTGCACGTGTTCATCCATGGCCGGAGGCCGCGGATGGTGTTGCAGCCGCCAAGAGGGTGAAGCTGCTGCCCATCAAGCGACCCCAGCTCCCAGTTAGAAGCTGCAGCAAGGTTCACAGGCGTCCACGTGTGCGTCTTAGAATCGAAGGAGCGTGGAGGATTCGGAAGGCTAGTGAGTGAGCACCAGATTGTGGAAGGTGCAGGGCCTGAGATTCAGGAGTCAGGTCCATAGAGGCCCGTTGGGAAGCTCTGGCTGTGCAGAAGACGAGGTGGGAAGCATAGTCAGCACCTTGAGTTTCAAGCTTTTCTTACTTTTCTGTGCAGATTAAGTCTTACAGGAAAGCCCAGCCAATAAAACTAAGGCCCACAGAACGTATGGGTGTGGCTGTGCGGCCCACTGCCCTCCAGGCTCAGCTCTAGCCGCCAGGAATCAGGTGAAATCAGAAATCAGCACGTCCAAAAAGAGAAGGTGCTCGCTTCCTCCTCTTCCTGTGTGTTACTTCCCTGCTCTCCTGCCCGTGTCCCCATGAGGCTTCCTTTAGAATTCTCTCCTAGCAGAGCGGCACTCCATGAGATCTGGGAGTGTTGGAGAAGGCTGAGGGGTTGCTTGGGTTTGGGGTGACTGGGATGGGAGTTGGAACCCGTTCATGGCAGAGAGACAAGCCTGCAGCCTAGGGACCATTCTTGTTCTGGCTCTTAGGAGAAAGGCCAGGGCAGTGCAGGCAGCACTTTGACTTGGACATTTTATTTTTTTGCTTCTATTCCGCTGTTTTTTCTTGGTAGATGAATGTCTTGGGCATAGGACTAATTTAGTTATACAGATTTTTCTTTTTAAATAATTTGGTTCCACTTTTCTCCCTTGAAATAGAACTGTCTGTTGAGGGGCTGTGCTTTTTTGTAGAGTGGTAGGAGAGGGTCAAAGGAGAACAGTTTCAACATCTGCCCCGTGCAGCACACGCGGGGCAGTCAGCAGCAAGGCGCTCAGCTCCTGCCCGTGGAGGCTTCGGTTGAAGGAATGCAGGAATGCCCTGCCTGTCAGACTCAGTGCGGCGGACAGGGGCAGGCGAGGCACTCAGCTCCTGCCCGTGGAGGCTTCGGTGGAAGGAATGCCCTGCACGTCAGACTCAGTGCAGCGACGCGGGGCAGGCGAGGCGCTCAGCTTCTGCCCGTGGAGGCTTCGGTGGAAGGAATGCCCTGCACATTGGACTCTGCAGCAGTGCGGGTGTGGGTAGCTTCTTGGGATGTCTTCTCCTGATTTCATTAAAACAGCTCTCATGTTTCCTTGCAGAATAAAAGCCGCCCTCATTCTAGGGGAGAATATAATGTTTACAGCACCTTTCAAAGTCATGAACCGGAGTTTGACTATTTGAAAAGTCTAGAAATTGAGGAAAAAATTAATAAAATTAGGTGGTTACCACAACAGAATGCTGCTCATTTTCTACTGTCTACAAATGGTAAGAATTGTGTTCTAAGTGGCTGTTTGATTTTTCATATGGAGAATGAGGTTTTTATTTTCAGATAAAACTATAAAATTATGGAAAATAAGTGAACGGGATAAAAGAGCAGAAGGTTATAACCTGAAAGACGAAGATGGAAGACTTCGAGACCCATTTAGGATCACGGCGCTACGGGTACACGTTGCCTTTGCTTTATCCAATGCTGTTGTTTTGAATTCCTATTTCCTTCCATTTTTAGGTCCCAATATTGAAGCCCATGGATCTTATGGTAGAAGCGAGTCCACGGCGAATTTTTGCAAATGCTCACACATATCATATAAATTCCATTTCAGTAAATAGTGATCATGAAACATATCTTTCTGCAGATGACCTGAGAATTAATTTATGGCACTTAGAAATCACAGATAGAAGCTTTAGTATCCTTCCTCAGAGGGACACTGGCGTCTTCCTGAGCACTGTGCCTTAACCATGCACTCCCAGACATCGTGGACATCAAGCCTGCTAACATGGAGGAGCTGACCGAAGTCATCACTGCAGCCGAGTTCCACCCGCACCAGTGCAACGTGTTCGTCTACAGCAGTAGCAAAGGGACCATCCGCCTGTGTGACATGCGCTCCTCGGCCCTGTGCGACAGACACTCCAAGTGTAAGTGCGTCTGTTGTTGAGATGGAGTCTGGAGAAGCTGAAAACATTTTATTTTGTTTTTCAGTTTTTGAAGAGCCTGAAGATCCCAGCAGTAGGTCCTTCTTCTCAGAAATAATTTCATCCATATCCGATGTAAAATTCAGTCATAGTGGGCGGTACATGATGACCAGAGACTACCTGTCGGTGAAGGTGTGGGACCTCAACATGGAGAGCAGGCCGGTGGAGACCCACCAGGTCCACGAGTACCTGCGCAGCAAGCTCTGCTCTCTCTATGAGAACGACTGCATCTTTGACAAGTTTGAGTGTTGCTGGAACGGTTCGGATAGGTAAGGCCTGCGTGGAGATGAGCTGTCGCCCCGGAGTGCTGCTGTCTGCTCTTGTTTTGAACAGCGCCATCATGACCGGGTCCTATAACAACTTCTTCAGGATGTTTGATAGAGACACGCGGAGGGATGTGACCCTGGAGGCCTCGAGAGAGAGCAGCAAACCGCGCGCCAGCCTCAAACCCCGGAAGGTGTGTACGGGGGGTAAGCGGAGGAAAGACGAGATCAGTGTGGACAGTCTGGACTTCAACAAGAAGATCCTGCACACAGCCTGGCACCCCGTGGACAATGTCATTGCCGTGGCTGCCACCAATAACTTGTACATATTCCAGGACAAAATCAACTAGAGACGCGAACGTGAGGACCAAGTCTTGTCTTGCATAGTTAAGCCGGACATTTTTCTGTCAGAGAAAAGGCATCATTGTCCGCTCCATTAAGAACAGTGACGCACCTGCTACTTCCCTTCACAGACACAGGAGAAAGCCGCCTCCGCTGGAGGCCCGGTGTGGTTCCGCCTCGGCGAGGCGCGAGACAGGCGCTGCTGCTCACGTGGAGACGCTCTCGAAGCAGAGTTGACGGACACTGCTCCCAAAAGGTCATTACTCAGAATAAATGTATTTATTTCAGTCCGAGCCTTCCTTTCCAATTTATAGACCAAAAAATTAACATCCAAGAGAAAAGTTATTGTCAGATACCGCTCTTTCTCCAACTTTCCCTCTTTCTCTGCCATCACACTTGGGCCTTCACTGCAGCGTGGTGTGGCCACCGTCCGTGTCCTCTCGGCCTTCCTCCGAGTCCAGGTGGACTCTGTGGATGTGTGGATGTGGCCCGAGCAGGCTCAGGCGGCCCCACTCACCCACAGCATCCGCCGCCACCCCTTCGGGTGTGAGCGCTCAATAAAAACAACACACTATAAAGTGTTTTTAAATCCAAACAGAAGTATTGTCTTTTTATTTAATTTTATTGCATAGAATGAAGTTATGCAGGGTTCTTCTTTGGAACTAACTGTTTGAGAAATGTGTGTCCTTCTTTGGCAGCGTGGGGGTATGTGTGCAGCATTTCTGTCCCCAAGCTGCTGCCCGCTGTGTTTCTGTAGAAGTAGCCCATCAGATACACCAGGTAAGGTCTGGGAAAAGCCAGAACCGAGGCCACCTCTGAGAAAGAAAATTGCAAGGAAGAACCAAAATTGCTGCCATCCAGTAAGCCTGGTTTAAAGTAGCTTCAAATTCACTACAGTTGAAGAAATACGTGCTTGCTTTCTAAGGCTTTTGAAAAAGCACTTTGGGGAAAGTATACTTTTTAAACATTGCTAAAATTACATGCATGCTAAATTTCATCCTGCATTTCAAGCCAGCAAAATTAAGCAATTTTAATTACACGATGCCACCAGTACGTTGGTTTATTTTCAAAGTAGGATCTTTGATACCAGAAATCAAGATTTTCCAAGACAAATAATACAGAGCTGTACCAATGCTGAGTGACCAGAGCTTGCTTCCGTGGGATTTAACACACGCCCACTACGTGTCCCCGAGGGGAGTGGGGAGTCGGGCTCCCGTGCCCCTGTGGAGATGGAGGTGTGTGCTGATCCCCCGTCCGCCTGTGGAGATGAAGGTGTGTGTTGATTCCTCCTGCTGCTGTGGAGATGGAGGTGTGTGCTGATCGCCCGTCACCCTGTCTAGATGAAGGTATGTGCTGATTGCCTGTGCCCCTGTGGAGAAGGAGGTGTGTGCTGATCCCCTGTGCCCTGTGGAGATGGAGGTGTGTGCTGCTCCCTCGTGCCCCTGTGGAGATGGAGGTGTGTGCTGATCCCCCATCCCATCCCCCTGTCTAGATGAAGGTGTGTGCTGATTCCTCATGCCCCTGTCTGGATGAAGGTGTGTGCTGATCCCCCGTCCCCCTGTGGAGATGAAGGTGTGTGCTGATCCCCCGTGCCCCTGTGGAGATGAAGGTGCGTGCTGATCCCCCATCTCCCTGTGGAGATGAAGGTGTGTGCTGATCCCCATCCCCCTGTGGAGATGAAGGGATATGCTGATCCCCTGTCCCACTGTGGAGATGAAGGGGTGTGCTGATCCCCCGTCCCCCTGTGGAGATGAAGGTGTGTGCTGATCCCCCATCTCCCTGTGGAGATGAAGGGGTGTGCCAATCCCCCGCGCCCCTGTGGAGATGGAGGCGTGTGCTGATCCCCATCCCCCTGTGGAGATGAAGGTGTGTGCTGATCCCCCATCCCCATGTGGAGATGAAGGGGTGTGTTGATCCCCTGTCCCCCTGTGGAGATGGTGTGTGCTGATCCCCGTCCCCCTGTGGAGATGAAGGTGTGTGCTGATCCCCCATCTCCCTGTGAAGATGAAGGGGTGTGCTGATCCCCCGTGCCCCTGTGGACATGGAGGCGTGTGCTGATCCCCCGTCCCCCTGTGGAGATGAAGGTGTGTGCTGATCCCCCATCCCCATGTGGAGATGAAGGGGTGTGTTGATCCCCCGTCCCCCTGTGGAGATGAAGGTGTGTGCTGATCCCCGTCCCCCTGTGGAGATGAAGGGGTGTGCTGATCCCCCATGCCCTGTGGAGATGGAGGTGTGTGCTGATCCCTCGTGCCCCTGTGGAGATAGAGGTGTGTACTGATCCCCTGTTCCCCTATCTAGATGAAGGTGTGTACTGCTGATCCCCCGTCCCCCTGTGGAGATGAAGGTGTGTGCTGATCCCCCATCCCCCTGTGGAGATGAAGGGGTGTGCTGATCCCCCGTCTTCCTGTGGAGATGAAGGTGTGTGCTGATTCCTCATGCCCCTGTGGAGATGGAGGTGTGTGCTGATCCCCCATCCCCCTGTGGGGATGAAGGTGTGTGCTGATCCCCCATCCCCCTGTGGAGATGAAGGGGTATGCTGATCCCCCGTCCCCCTGTGGAGATGAAGGTGTGTGCTGATCCCCCATCCCCCTGTGGAGATGAAGGGGTATGCTGATCCCCTGTCCCCCTGTGGGGATGAAGGTGTGTGCTGATCTCTTGTCCCCCTGTGGAGATGGAGGTGTGTGCTGATCCCCCATCCCCCTGTGGAGATGAAGATGTGTGCTGATCCCCCGTCCTCCTGTGGAGATGAAGGTGTGTGCTGCTTCCTCGTGCCCCTGTGGAGATGGAGGTGTGTGCTGGTCCCCCGTCCCCCTGTGGAGATGGAGGTGTGTGCTGATCCCCCGTCCCCCTGTGGAGATGGAGGCGTGTGCTGATCCCCCATCCCCCTGTGGAGATGAAGGCGTGTGCTGATCCGCCATCCCACTGTGGAGATGAAGGCGTGTGCTGATCCCCCATCCCCCTGTGGAGATAAAGGTGTGTGCTGATCCCCCATCCCCCTGTGGAGATGAAGGCGTGTGCTGATCCGCCATCCCACTGTGGAGATGAAGGCGTGTGCTGATCCCCCATCCCCCTGTGGAGATGAAGGCGTGTGCTCATCCCCCATCCCCCTGTGGAGATGAAGGCGTGTGCTGATCCGCCATCCCACTGTGGAGATGAAGGTGTGTGCTGATCCCCCATCCCCCTGTGGAGATGAAGGTGTGTGCTGATCCCCGGTCCCCCTGTGGAGATGAAGGTGTGTGCTGATCCCCCGTCCTCCTGTGGAGATGAAGGCGTGTGCTGATCCCCCGTCCCCCTGTGGAGATGAAGGCGTGTGCTGATCCGCCGTCCCCCTGTGGAGATGAAGGCGTGTGCTGATCCGCCATCCCCCTGTGGAGATGAAGGCGTGTGCTCATCCCCCATCCCCCTGTGGAGATGAAGGCGTGTGCTGATCCGCCATCCCACTGTGGAGATGAAGGTGTGTGCTGATCCCCCATCCCCCTGTGGAGATGAAGGCGTGTGCTGATCCCCGGTCCCCCTGTGGAGATGAAGGTGTGTGTTGATCCCCCATCCCCCTGTGGAGGTGAAGGTGTGTGCTGATTACTAATCCACATGGGCAAGAACAGGATGTCCGTCATTACCCTGAATCAATGCTAACACAGTGCCACTTGAGTTCACATTAAGTTAGAAATTGAGAATCTAAAGGTACCTTTATTTTAACTAAAAAATAATTTATATACTGTATATTGATTGTGACACAATTTACAAAGTCTGAGGTGTGGAACAGTTATTTAAGCATTAGTCAACCCTGGTCCTTAAGACAGTTCTAGTAAAATGGGATTGTATATATTTGTTCAACTATTTTGACCAAAAAGTTCAATAAATTTTAAATGTTTAACTGGATTTTCACTGCGTATTTGGACACCCTTTTCCAT